CAAAAAGGAAGGCGAATGGAGTTACGGGTAGATACCTGAAAAGGCAGGGATAAGCGAGCTAAGGGTAGAATCTAGGTGGCAAGTATATGGGTGTTCACCGTACAGTTCTTTCCCTTTTTCTCTATGTCCGAAGTTTTTCATAATGTTGGGGAAAACAGCCGTAACCAGTTGAAACTACTGCCCGTCTCCACTCGTTTCCCGGAGCCTGTTTACATTTCTCCTGTCCACTTAAAAACATGTCCTCTTTCTCAGTTTGTTTTGACATTGGTATTTGCCAGTTTTTTCTAAGGCCTAAGTGGTTGTAATTTCTTTTTCGTTGCGGATATCCATTTTCGTTCCTGGTTTTTGCATTTTTTTTCCCGAGAGCGCTCCAAACAGCACGACGATCCCGGTGGCCCGCAGAGTGCGCGCAGTCGGGGAGTGATACGTCGCACTCCAGCGCCTGCGCACTCGCTGCTGCGTCTCTGCGCCCCGCACTGGACGTGGGCACGCCACGTGACCCCCCCCCCCGCCGCCATCTTCCTTCCTGGCAGCAGCGTCCGCGTGCCAGTGCGCAGACGCAGGGGTCGGCGCCGGGTGAGAGCGTGCGGCCGGGTAAGGGAGCCGTCTTCTCAGGTCAGGGGTCCCGGGTGTCTTGAGAGTGGGGGCTGCGAGAGGGTGGGGCCGGCCACCTTGGGACCCTCGGGCGTGTCTCCCCGAGTGGGCTGCGGTCAGAGGAGCGTGGGCCGGGGCCTGGCGGTCTCAGAGGGCCAGGGTTGGGGGGTGCGGGTCCGACCGTGGGCGCCCGACCTGGCGACAGGAGGGGGTGTCCAGCGACCCCGGGGCGGGAGAACTGGCGGCTCCCGAACGCGACCTCACAGCCCGCGCGCAGGGCCGGCTCCGGTGCCGCAGTGTCCTCCGGGCCCTGCAGGCCCAGCTCTTCCCAGCCGGGGCCGCTGAACCCTAAGGGCCGGGGCGCGTGGGGAAGCAGGGGCGGGCGACCGGGGTGCCAGAGTTCCGTGCTCTTCCGGAGCGGGGGCCTGTCCCGAAACTGGCCCGAGGGAGGGCCCCTGGGTCTGGGAAGAGTTGGAGGGAGGAGCTCATCAGTTGAACCGTCCTTGACCTGGTGTCTGTTTGGAAAGGGATGCGGCCTAAGTTTAAGCTCCCTCCCAGCCAAGTGAGCGGCTCCTCAACATCGCAGGGCTTTGCACACTCACCTACACTTGCAGCAGGCGGGAAAGGGAAGGAAGCCACCGTCCACTGCCCCTTATTCTCCTGGCACACTTGGCTGATTAAGGCAGTGTTCAAGCTCAGGTCGAGGCTGCAGCTGGTATGGGAACACCCTCAGTCCCCGAGGTCCCTAGCTATAACTCCTTTTTTTCTCTCTCCCATAGATTCACCACAACATGGCAAATCTTTTTATAAGGAAAATGGTGAACCCTCTGCTCTATCTCAGTCGTCACACGGTGAAGCCTCGAGCCCTCTCCACATTTCTATTTGGATCCATTCGAGGTGCAGCCCCCGTGGCTGTGGAACCCGGGGCAGCAGTGCGCTCACTTCTCTCACCCGGCCTCCTGCCCCATCTGCTGCCTGCGCTGGGGTTCAAAAACAAGACTGTCCTTAAGAAGCGCTGCAAGGACTGTTACCTGGTGAAGAGGCGGGGTCGGTGGTACGTCTACTGTAAAACCCATCCGAGGCACAAGCAGAGACAGATGTAGACCCTTTCCCTCCAGAGTCACGCACATACTCGTCATCGCATCACTTGGGAGAATGGTTGTATCTTATGGAAGGAATTATCACATCAAGGAGTCAGGGGAAAGTGACTGGAAGCAAACGCCCTAAAAGTTACCCATCACGTTTCAGTGTAAATGAGTAACTATAGAAGACATTGCGTTATCTTATTTCCAAAACGTTCCAACTAAAAAACATTTTCCTATTAAAATAGACCTTCCGAATAGCTTAGTTCATTCATTCTCTCTGAACTCAGGC